GATCATGCCATTGCACTCCAGCCTGGGTGACAGAGTGAGACTCCATCTCAAAAAAAAAAAAAAAAAAAAAAGCAAACAACAAAAACCCTCTCTTGGCTGCTTGCTCTGTGCCTTGAGCAAGAATCCTTCCAGCCCAGGAGTCACTTAGCAGTCTTCAAACATTCTAGTTTGCTTCTCTAGAGTTTCGGTCACATTTCTTTCCTAAGCAAAACACTATATAATTACCGAGTTGCAAAAATCATCTTTCCAAACGCCAAAACGGAGATAAGACAGAAAATAAAAGATGTGAGAGGCAGGCATCCTGGGTAAATCACTCTGGTATTGCAGGGTTGGGATCCCCAGGGTACTATGATGGCTAACTGGAACAGAATGCAGGCATTTCTCCAAAGCCCAAGAGTTCATAAAAGCAAATTAAATATGACTCAATGGATTAATCAAGGGCCACCAGTTGCATTACTGATTACTAACTTTGCAGAAATGAAACACGGTATGTTGGGTCAAGGTTCAGTGAGGCTGGTTTTCATAACATTCCAGGCAATAAACAGGCACACTCATTCATTGATAAATGTTGACAATGACAGGTGGTGACTGTTGATAAGGTTTGATTGCCATTCAGAAAGTTTGTTTGACCTCTTTCCAAGTAACCACGACCTTACCTCTCTCTTTTGAGCTTATCACAATTGGTGACTGTACACTTGTTTCATAGACTTCCCCACCAGACTGTGAGCTCCATAGGGCTGGGCCCCAGGTCGGTTTCACCACCAGGCTCTCTCGCCTAACTCGGCCCACGGGAGGCCGTTTCCAGCTGCTCTGGCTCCATAGCTCAGCCTGGCAGCGGCCACTGGGTGCCCTGATTTGGTCGGCCCCGCCCCACCGGGCCTTACTTCCGGGATGCTTCTGGCGGGAGCAAGAAACATGGTTACATACGACGTAATGCGCCTGCGCACAGTCCGTCCTGCGCCTGCGCATTCCTGACAGCACCTCCCGGACCGGACATAACGGTCCCCGCGCGGCTCCCCGAACCGGAAGTGGAGGTGAGCTGTCGCGGGCGGCGCCCGGCCTTGCTCAACGCCCAGCAGTCCCCACCGTCGCTGCCGCCGCCACCGCCCTCGGCCGCTGCCGAGGCCTCCTGCAGCCATCATGTCCGCCAGCGCCGTCTACGTGCTGGACCTGAAGGGCAAGGTACTGAGGGCTCCCCACCCTCCCTGTTGCCACAAGCATCTTTTCTCTTCCTTCCCCACCCCAGGTGCTCATCTGCCGGAACTACCGTGGCGACGTGGACATGTCAGAGGTGGAGCACTTCATGCCCATCCTGATGGAGAAGGAGGAGGAGGGGATGCTGTCGCCCATCCTGGCCCACGGGGGGGTCCGTTTCATGTGGATCAAACACAACAACCTGTATCGTATCCCTTTGCTGGGGGTGCTCCCAGGGGACCTGAATGCTCCTTAACTGTGGCCGCCATGCAGTGGTTGCCACATCCAAGAAGAACGCGTGCGTGTCGCTGGTCTTTTCTTTCCTCTATAAGGTGGTGCAGGTGAGTCTCGCTCGGAGGGGCCGTGGGCTTGGCCCATTCCTCCCTCCCTCCCCAACCGCCACAGGTGTTTTCCGAGTACTTCAAGGAGCTGGAGGAGGAGAGCATCCGGGACAACTTTGTTATCATCTACGAGCTGCTGGACGAGCTCATGGACTTCGGCTACCCCCAGACCACCGACAGCAAGATCCTGCAGGAGTGAGTGGGCAGGGGTGGGGCCTGGGGCCAGGACCTCCTTCACTCTGAGCGTGTGGCCCCACAGGTACATCACTCAGGAAGGCCACAAGCTGGAAACAGGGGCCCCGCGGCCACCAGCCACCGTCACCAACGCGGTGTCCTGGCGGTCCGAAGGCATCAAGTATCGGAAGAATGAGGTGTTCTTGGACGTCATCGAGTCTGTCAACCTCTTGGTAGGCCTCTTTTCTTTCCTTCTTCTGTAGGGTTATGTGTGGACATAAGTTTTCATCTCTCTAGGGTAAATACCCAGGAGTGGGATGGCTGGGTCACACGGTAAGTGTATGTTTACCTTTATAAGAAACTGCACCTCCCCTCACGCCCACACCGCCACCCCCAGGTCAGCGCCAACGGCAATGTCCTGCGCAGCGAGATCGTGGGCTCCATCAAGATGCGAGTCTTCCTCTCGGGCATGCCCGAGCTGCGCCTGGGCCTCAACGACAAGGTCCTCTTTGACAACACGGGCCGTGAGTACCCTTGCCAAGGGCCCTGCCCATGACAGATCTGTCCTACCCTCACCCCTGACCCCAGGCGGCAAAAGCAAATCCGTGGAGCTGGAGGATGTGAAGTTCCACCAGTGTGTGCGGCTATCACGCTTCGAGAATGACCGCACCATCTCCTTCATCCCACCCGACGGCGAGTTCGAGCTCATGTCCTACCGTCTCAACACCCACGTGAGTGCGCCACCCTGGGGCTGGGCTGTCGGGGTGTGAGCACCCTCTTTGCCCTCCTTGGCAGGTCAAGCCTTTGATATGGATCGAGTCGGTGATCGAGAAGCACTCCCACAGCCGCATCGAGTACATGATCAAGGTGCGTGGGCCGAGGCCACCCACTGAGGGCCTATAACCCCGGGCCGCATTGGCCTGGCCTGCAGGCCAAAAGCCAGTTCAAGCGGCGGTCAACAGCCAACAACGTGGAGATCCACATTCCCGTGCCCAATGATGCCGACTCACCCAAGTTCAAGACGACGGTGGGGAGCGTTAAGTGGGTCCCCGAGAACAGCGAGATCGTGTGGTCCATCAAGTCCTTCCCGGTGAGCACTCTGTCCAGACATCCACGTGCCCCAGGCCTGAGCGCCTCCCCCGTCTGCTCCCCAGGGCGGCAAGGAGTACCTGATGCGGGCCCACTTCGGCCTGCCTAGTGTGGAGGCCGAAGACAAGGAGGGCAAGCCCCCGATCAGTGTCAAGTTCGAGATCCCTTACTTCACTACCTCCGGCATCCAGGTACGTAAGGCCCAGGCGGCCGGGGCCCAGAACGGTGCTCAGGGCCCTGCTACCTGTGCCCCAGGTGCGCTACCTGAAGATCATTGAGAAGAGTGGGTACCAGGCCCTGCCCTGGGTGCGTTATATCACGCAGAATGGAGGTGAGTGAGGCCCTACCCGTGGGGTGGGGTTGGCCCAGCATGACGCCTCCCTCCTGTCTCCTAGATTACCAGCTCCGGACCCAGTGAGGGGCTGTCGCAGCCAACACCCCGGCCTCGGGGCTCCTGGTGGCAGCACCAGGGGACACACCTGCCAAACCCACCAGATGGAGGGGCCCTCCCTGGTCTCTGGCCACCCTCCCAGCCTCTGCCCAGGGACCCCTGCCTTCCCCAGGCCATCTGCTCTGCCGTCGACACTCGTCTCAGAAGCCCCTTTCCCAGAAGAGGCTGGTCTTCAAGAAGTCTCGTTTCTTTGCCCCTGAAGTCAGTTTCAGGGGAAGGATGTGAAATTTTTCCGTGTAGAGGTTACAGCCTTTTATGCTGTTGAGCTCCCAGGTACCAAAAAGCTTGGCCAACGCTTGCCAGCCAGCCAGCTGCAGGTGGCATCTGCCACGAAGGAAGCGCCAGCCTCGCCAGGCCAGCAGGGGCGTCGTTTTGTTGCCATTTTGTTGAACGTTATGGGTTTATGGGTGTTCCTGGAACTTGTCTTTGTGCATTCGTTGCTGTTTGTGTTACCCTCACTGTCCCCATGTCCCACCCACGTCCTACGGCACTCAGGAAGCACTTGGTGAGGACGAGCCCTCACCCTTCTTGTCTTCCTTCCCGGCAGCGCCCGCAGCGGGCCATTTACACGTCGAGGCTGGCACCTGGCGCGCTCGGGGGCCACTGTAGCGTCTGCCTGCTCCCTGGACTCGCAGGCCTCGCCTGTGGCGCCTTCCCAGGGCCAGCCTGGGTCACGAGATGCTGTCACTCAGCCAGATCAGTATTGACCCACCAGGGGAGGTGGGGTTTGGTGAGAGACGCCAGCCTCAGACTTTTTCCCACTGAGGGTCCAGAGAGCGGGGCCACGTGTCACCCACGTCTGCGCTTGGTCACCCGTCCTCCCCACCCTGTGTGTGTTTATGTCATAGTTACATTAAATTCCATTCATTGAATACTCCACAGCCTTCCTCTGATGCAGCGTGGTCCCAACTCCTCCTGCGTGACCACAGGGCTTGCCTGGTTTTGTCGCCGACCTTCCCTGTGGCCCCACGAGGTGTCACCAGCTCCCTCTGCTTCCCCAGCTGAAACACAGGAAAAGCAGCTGCGGGAAGAGGCAGCTGCAGTGCTGGACCATGGGCCACCACTCCTGGGCCACACAGAGGAGGCCACAGAGGCAGAGTCTTCTCTCATCCAATCTGCTGCACCCTCAGATGGCCAACAGCTTGTCCCCACCTCTCCCCAAACTGATGGCCCACTCAGAGCATGGTCCTTGTGTCCACAGCAGCATCCCCTGTGTCCTAGCTAGAAATGCAGGTTCGTGGGCCAGCCCTGACCTGCCAAAGTGGAGGCTCTGGGGCCAGGGTCCCGGAAAACATTAACAAGGCCCCCAGATGCTTCTTCTGTGAACTGCTACTTGGTCCATGGGGGAAATAGCACATATGCAGGAAGTGCTGCCTGCTCTTGGCCCCCTCCCCGACCAGTGCTGATGGCCCTGCCTGGCCAGCACCCTCTTGCCTTCATTCTCCCCCTCCCTCTCCTGTCTTGCCGAGCTCGTCCTCAGGTGTCTAGTGGGCATCCGACCTAACAGCCTGAGTAGAACCTTCCGCCCACGTAGGTCTTCCCCATCTCAGTCAATGACGCTGCCCCAGCCCAGGCCTCAGACCAAAGCCCTGAAGGCATCCCTGGGGCCCCTCCCCTCACTGTCCACACCCATATCAGCAGCCAGCCCTCATGGCCCCTCCAGAAAACCCTGGGGCTGACCCCATTTGCCATCCTCGCTGCCACCCCCGGGGCCTAGCTCCAGTGTGGGCTGTCACTGTCCCCACCCTGTGGAGCCCCCATGCTGGGACACCGCAGGGACAGGAGAGGGCTGGTCCACAGGACAGAAGAGAGACTTCAGTTTCCAGCAACTTATCAGATAAGACCTGCAAACCCTCCACTACAGACTGTAGAAATGCAGGAAATGAAGCAGACGCACCTAGCCGTGCCCATAAAAAAGCAAGGAGACCCACAGGAGCCCAAGACGAAGGAAGTAGACGCGGAAGACACCGTGGGGGCTCACACCGGAGTTGCTCTTGGAAACCACCGGGTTTAGGTTTGGGGGCCAGGTGGCAGATAGGACTTTGGGCATCGGGAAGATGGTGAAATGCAGTGGAGATGACTCCTGCGTGAAGCTGGGATCCTCGAGGGTCATGATACTTAACAGTAAAAAGATGGACTAGAAAAAACATTTGCCCTCCACCCCTGAGAATAAGCACTGTGTCCTCTCTCTGCCTGAGATCCACAGGAGAAAAAGTCACCACTCATTTAGACCCCACGCTTGTAATATCAATCTGGTTTGCAGACAACCAGGCCAAGATGTTTATGACAGAAAACCTCCCTGGAGGGACCTAACTTCATGCCTTGTTACCTAAGATCCTCGCACACAATAGACCCTCAACATGAGGGCACATCCTGAAAATTACAAAACACGTGCATGAAAGCAAACTTGAAACAGCAGGATCAGATCCTCACGAACTTCAAAGATTATCGGCATGTAAACAAATACACTATGCAGTCAATCTGTTGCAAGTGCCTAAAGGCACAGAGACTCTGAATAGAAAAGAGCAAAATGCTGTTAAGACAGAGCTGTTACAACATCCAACAAGGCAAATAATTTGCATGCGGGTTATAACGTCTACAAATCAGAAAAAGAGAACCTAACAAAATGGGCTGTGTGTGAACAGACAGTATGAAGAAGATGAAATACAAATGGCGACCGTTCGGCCAGGCGTGGTGGCTCACGCCCGTGAGCCCAATACTTTGGGAAGCCGAGGCAGACCGATCACTGGAGGTCAGGAGTTCGAGACCAGCATGGCCAGCATGGTGAAGCCCCATCTATACTAAAAATACAAGAATTAGCCGGGTGTGGTGGTGCGTGCCTGTAATCCCAGCTACTCAGTATGCTGAGGCAGGAGAATGGCTTGAACCCAGGAGGTGGAGGTTGCAGTGAGCCAAGATAGTGTTACTGCACTCCAGCCTGGGCAACAGAGCGAGACTCCGTCTCAAAACACAACAAAAACCGGCCTAGCGCAGTGGCTTATGCCTGTAATCCCAGCACTTTGGGAGGCTGAGACGGGTGGATCACCTGAGGTCAGGAGTCCGAGACCAACCTGGCCAACATGGCGAGACCCCATCTCTACTAAAAATACCAAAATTAGCCAGGCATGGTGGCGGGCGCCTGTAATCCCAGCTACTTGGGAGGCTGAGGCATCAGAATCATTTGAACCCCAGGAGGCAGAGGTTGCAGTGAGCCGAGATCATACCACCTGCACTCCAGCCTGGGCAACAGAGCAAGACTTCATCTCAAAAGAAAAAAAAAAGGCAAACGTTCAACCATGTAGCTATTCAGGAAATATGTACACATAAACCAAGACCACAGTTAGATGCTATTTGCATCATGTCGGCCCCCCCCAAAAAAATTTTTTTTTTTGAGACAGGGTCTTGCTATGTTACCCAGGCTGGAGTGCAGTGGCGTGATCACGGCTCACTGCAGCCTCGAGCTGCCAGGCTCAGCCAATCCTGCCTCAGCCTCTTGAGGAGCTGGGACTACAAGCACATGCCACCATGCTGGGCCAATTTTTCATATTTTTTATAGAGATGGGGTCTCGTCATTTTGTCCACACTGGTCTCCAACTCCTGGGCTTGAGCCATCATCCTGCCTTGGCCTCCCAAAGTGCTGGGATTACAGGCGTGAGCCACCTCGCCACGCCTCCTGAACATCTAGAACGTGCTAGCTATGTACTGACTGTGGGAAAGTTGAGAACATCCTCCCTGAAGTCATCTTTATGCCAGAATTCTCTTGCAGAACTCTAGTTGAGAAAAGCCCTGAGAAGTCCATGCACCAATATATAGAGAAATATCAGGTGTACAGTTACACTTACAGCAGCATAGTTCATGATAGCAGGAAATTGGAAAGCAACCAAAAGTCCTTCAATAGGAAAAGGGACCACTGTAGTCCATTCATGCAAGAGATTACAGCAGTGAAAATGAATTCAACTAGAGCAGTGATATGGCTCAGAATACAACTTAAACAACATTGAGCGGGAAAAATGTTTACAAAAGAAAATGCAGTAATCTAGTATAAAATACGGAAATAATATTTTGCGTGCTTAGGGATCTATATATATCCAGCAAAAGTCTAACGAGATGCTTGAGAATTTGAAAAAATTCACATCCCTGGTTATCTCTGAAAGGCAAAAACAGGAAGGGGGTATGACTGGGGCCTCTGCTGTGTTGGCAATTTCCTTAAGCTTGGTATTGCTTAGTGGCTTGTTCTGTATTCTTTCTTTATGCTTTTTTTTTTTTTTTTTGACAGGGTGTCACTCTGTTGCCCAGGCCAAAGTGCAGTGGCATGGTCACGGCTCACTGCAGCTTCAAACTCCTGGGCTCAAGTGATCCTCCCACCTTGGCCTCCCAAAGTGCTGGGATTACAGGCATGAGCCACAGTGCCCAGCCCTTTTTGTAGTTCTTAATATACTTTTTGTAGTTTTTTTGTTTTTTGTTTTTGTTTTTGTTTTTTTTGAGACAGAGTTTTGCTCTTGTTGCCCAGGCTGGAGTGCAATGGTGTGATCTCGGCTCACTGCAACCTCCGCCTTCTGGGTTCAAGCAATTCTCCTGCCTCATCCTCCTGAGTAGCTGAGATTACAGGCATGCGCCACCATGCCTGGCTAATTTTGTATTTTTGGTAGAGACGGGATTTCTCCATGTTGGTCAGGCTGGTCTCGAACTCCCGGCTTCAGGTGATCCGCCCCCCTCACCTTCCCAAAGTGCTGGGATTACAGGCATGAGCCACCGCGCCCGGCCAGTTCTCTTTTTTTTTTTTTTTTTTTTTTTTTTTTTTTTTTTTTTTTAAGACTGCAAAGCTGGGCATGGTAGTATGCACCTGTAGTCCCAACTACTTGGGAGGCTGAGGCTAGAGGATTACTTGAGCCCAGGAGTTTAAGGACAGCCTGGGCAACATAGTGAGACCCTGTCTCTAAAACAAACCAACAAAACACCCCCCAAAAATGACAATGCAGATTTGGAAGAAAAAAATAGATTAAAAATGTAGTCATAGGAATTAACAACTTGGGGCCGGGCATGGTGGCTCACGCCTATAATCCCAGCACTTTGGGAGGCTGAGGCGGCCAGATCATTTTAGGTCAGGAGTTTGAGACCAGCCTGGCCAACATGGTAAAACCTGATTGCTACTAAAAATACAAAAGAATTAGCTGGGCGTAGTGGCTCATACCTGTAATCCCAGCTACTCAGGTGGCTGGGGCAGGAGATTCGCTTGAACCCGGGAGATGGCGCTCGCAGTGAGTCAAGATGGCACCGTTGTACTCTTGCCTGAGCGACACAGTGAGACACTGTCTCAAAAAAAAAAATTAACAACTTGGTTGGAGGGTGTTAAAATACAAGTGAGACATAGATGAAGAGAATTAGTGCACTAGAAGAGAGCTGTCTGAGGCAGTTACCCGGGACATAGCACAGCTAATGAGACATATATATATTTACAGTCAACCCTCCACATCCATGGGTTCTGCATCCATGGATTCAACCAAGAGTGAGTTGAAAATATTTGAAAAACAATTGTGTCTGTGCTGGACATGTACAGGTTTTCTTTTTTATTGTCATTATTCCTTAAATAATACAGTATAATGATTATGTAGCATCTACATTGTATTAGGTAATCTAGAGATGATTTAAAGATGATGTGCATAGGATATATGCAAATATTGTGCCATTTTATATAAAAGACTTGAGCATCCTCAGATTTTGGTATCCAAGGGGAGTCCTGGAAGCAATCCCTTGAGGATATGGAGGGACGACTCTGTGTGTGTGTGTGTGTGTGTGTGTGTGTGTATGTGTGTGTGTGTGTGTGTGTGTGTGTGATGTGCGTGTGTGGTTAGCACAAGACAATAAGAAGGCCCAACATGCCAGCAAGTATCTAACACAAACCAAAAAATGAGAACTGGGGAGCAGCCACATGCAAAGAGATCGTGGCCAGAATTTTCCAAAATTAATGAAAATCTTGAAGTGTTTTTTGTTTTTCATTTTGACGGAGTTTCGCGTTTGTTGCCCAGGCTGGAGTGCAATGGCGAAATCTCGGCTCATTACAACCTCTGCCTCCCAGGTTCAAGCAATTCTCATATCTCAGCCTCCCAAGCAGCTGGGATTACAGGTGCACACCACCACGCCCGGCTAATTTTTGTATTTTTTGTAGAGATGGGGTTTCACTATGTTGGTCAAGATGGTCTCGAACTCCTGACCTCAGGTGATCTGCCTGCTTCGGCCTCCCAAAGTGCTGGGATTACAGGCATGAGCCACTGCGCCCAGCCTGAAAATCTTGAAATTTTAAGATCCAGGAAACCGTTGAGTCCAAAGCATGATACACAAACCTAAATTCGTAACTAAAATAATCATAGTCGAACCACAGAACATATCAGACTCAGGGAAGATCCTAACAGCAACACTAAGAGATTAAAATGTCTCTCCAAAGAGCAATTGGACAGAGAACTGGTTTCACAACTGGAACAACAAAAGTCCGAAGATAGAGCATGGCTTCAAATTACTGAGAGAAGTGCAGTCTAGAATTCTGAGCCCACCTCATCTGTAAAAGGTAGGACAAGCCGGGCATGGTGGCTCCCGCCTGTAATCCCAGCACTCTGGGAGGCCGAGGCGGGCAGAGGTCAGGAGTTTGAGACCAGCCGGACCAACAAGGAGAAACCCCATCTCTACTAGAAATACAAAATTAGCCAGGTGTGGTGGCGGGCACCTGTGTTCCCAGCTACTTGGGAGACTGAGGCAGACAGAATTGCTTGAACCAGGGAGACAGAGGTTGCAGTGAGCCGAGATCGCGCCACTGTACTCCAGCTTGGGCAAAGTGAGATTCTGTCTCAAAAAAAAAAAAAGACAAGATAAAAACAATTTATCAATAACAGATTCCCCGAAAAAAGGAACTTGTGTACATAAGGAAAGGAAGAAAGATGTGAGAAGGAATGCCGGAAAACCTTAGAAACCATTGGATCTGTCTAAACTGTCATTGACTGTGTAAAGCAATAATAACAGTGACTAACGTATAGAGTAGCGACAAAAGGCGCAACTGAAGTACTAGACAACATCCTGGTGTTCATGCCTTTCAAGGTCACTATGCTATTTGGGAGGAGATTCGGCTAAAGTCCACGAGGGCCACGTATTTATATATAATTTCTAGACCAGTGGTTGGAAAAGGGTTGAAAGAAAACTTTTAACAGATTAATAGGAAGAAGGAAAAGAGAAGGAGGCGTAGAAAAATCAGGAGGCACTGGGCGCGGTGGCTCACGCCTGTAATCCCAGCACTTTGGGAGGCTGAGGCAGGCGGATCACCTGAGGTTGGGAGTTCGAGATCAGCCTGACTAACATGAGAAACCCCGTCTCTACTAAAAATATAAAATTAGCCGGGTGTGGTGGTGCATGCCTATAATCCCAGCTACTCGGGAGGGTGAGGCAGGAGAATCGCTTGAACCTGGGAGGCAGAGGTTGTGGTGAGCTGAGATCGCGCCATTGCACTCCAGCCTGGGCAATGAGCGAAACTCCATCTCAAAAAAAAAAAGAAAGAAAAAGAAAAAGAACAATCAGGAGGCCAGGTTCAGTGGCTCATGCCTGTAATCCCAGTGCTTTGGGAGGCTGAGGCTGAGACAGGTGAATTGCTTGAGCCTAGGAGTTTGAGACCAGCCTGGGCAACATGGAGAAACTCTGTCTCTACAAAAATTAGCCAGGCATGGTGGCGCACACCTGTAGTCCAAACTACTCAGGAGGCTGAGTTGGGAGGATCACCTGAGTTCAGGAAGCTGAGGCTGCAGTGAGCTGTGATTGCACCACTGCACTCCAGGTTGGGTGACAGAGTGACACCCTGCCTCAAAAAAAAAAAATAAAATAAAGGAAAAATCAGGATAAATGCAGGGATGTTCTAAACTTTTTAAAATAATAAATAATAGTACTTAAAACTGCACTGGGACTTTTGGGACACCCCTAGCATCTCTGGCTGCAGAAAGCATAAAATAAGATTGTAGAAATAAATCCAGATATTAGGAACCACAACAGGTGTAAATGAAGCAAAGCTGCTAGTTGAAGATGTTGTCGGATTGAACTGAAATACAAAATCCTGTGATATCCTGTTTATACGCGATACATCTAAAATGTAAGTACACAACACAATTGAAAGTAAAAAAACATTAAAAGATGTGACACTTAAAATATAAGCACACAACACAGTTAAAAGTAAAAAGACATTAAAAGATGCCAAAAGAAATCTCATATGGTTATATTAATTCCAGACAGAATAGATGTATTTATTTATTTATTCATTCATTTAATTTTTTGAGATGGAGTCTCGCTCTGTCGCCCAGGCTGGAGTGCAGTGGCGCGATCTTTGCTTACTGCAACCTCCGCCTCCCGGGTTCAAGTGATTCTCCTGCCTCAGTCTCCTCAGTAGCTGGGATTACAGGCATGCACCACCATGCTTGGCTAAATTTTTTTATTTTTGTATTTTTTTTATTTTTAGTAGAGACAGGGTTTTGCCATGTTGGCCAGGCTGGTCTTGAACCCTGACCTCAGGTGATCCACCCCCACTGGCCTCCCAAAGTGCTAGTGGCAGGTGTGAGCCACCACACACGGCCAGAATAGACTTTAAAGCAAGAAAGCAAAAGAAAAAATGTATTAGATCCCCGAGAAGTTTCCACACAACTCCAAGAATTATTATTAGAGTTCCCACTCTCTGAGGAATTTTCAAGAGAAATTAGTTAGAATTCAACAAGAAATAAATTACTTTAAAATATTTCCAAATATGAGAGGTTTTTTTTGTTTTTGTTTTTGTTTTTGTTTTTGTTTTTGTTTTGAGAAAGGGTCTCTGTTGCCCAGGCTGGAGTGCAGTCAGTGGCACGATGTCAGCTCACTGCAACCTTGGCCTCCTAGGCTGAAATAGTCCTCCCATCTCAGTCTCACAAGTAGCTGGGATTACAGGTGAGCACCACCAAGCTCAGCTATTTTTTTTTTTTTTTTGTATTTTTAGTAGAGATGGAGTTTTGCCATGTTGCCCAGGCTGGTCTTGCACTTGGGCTCAAGTGATCCACCTGCCTCAGCCTCCACAGTGCTGGAATTACAGGTGTGAGTCACCATGCCCAGCCAATATGAGAGATTTTAAAGCACATTTTTCAATCACCATGTGTCAAAGAAGAAAATATAATGGAAGTTAGAAAATATTAGAGAATGGCCAGGTGCAGTGGCTCATGTCTATAATCCCAGCACTTTAGGAGGCTGAAGCAGGTGAATCACTTGAGCTCAGGAGTTCGAGACCAGCCTGGCCAACATGGCGAAAATCCATCTCTACTAAAAATACAAAAATTAACCAGGTGTAGTGGCACACGCCTGTAAATCCCAGCTACTCAGGAGGCTGAGGCCCAAGAATGGCTTGAACCCTGGAGGCAGAGGTTGCAGTGAGCTGAGATTGTGCCACTGCACTCCAGCCTGGGCAACGAAACGAGAGTCTGTCTCCAAATAAATAATTAGAGAATATTTTTCAATCTGGATGCAGGTGACATGGGTGTGCTCTCGAGAATCCATCAAGCATTGATGATTTGCACACTCTTTTGTGTATATGTTACACTTCAGCAAAAACATTCACAAAGGGGAAAAAGGCAAAAGATACTTAAAGCAGCCAGAGGTAAAGACACATCACCTTCAGACATGACAACCAGACAGACAGACAGCTGGCTTTTCAAAGGAACCCAGAAAACAGTTGGGTGACATTTTCAACATGCTAAAAGAAAACCACTAACCCAAATCAGAGACCCAGCAAAAGTATTTCAAGAATGAGGTTACAGTAAAAACATTTTGCAGACAAATAACGAAAGAGTTTGCCAGCAGCAGGCTAACACTAAAGAAAATTGTAAACAGTGTACTCACATCAGGCACAAGGAAAGTGATCTCAGACGGAAGGGCATGATGCAAGAAGAAATAAAAGCAAAGAAGTAGAAAATACATGAGAAAATCTAGACAAAGATTGCATAAACAGTTTCTGGAGTTTTTTTAAGTGATAGAATTATACAACAGGAAAAAAAGTCTGCAGGGAGTAAACTGAGTTAAAATGTTCCAAGTTAATGACTGTCTGGGAGGAGAATAAATAACATGGATACACTTTGGGAGGCCGAGGCGGGCGGATCACGAGGTCAGGAGATCGAGACCATCCTGGCTAACACGGTGAAACCCCGTCTCTACTAAAAATACAAAAAATTAGCCGGGCGCGGTGGCGGGCGCCTGTAGTCCCAGCTACTCCGGAGGCTGAGGCAGGAGAATGGCGTGAACCCGGGAAGCGGAGCTTGCAGTGAGCCGAGATTGCGCCACTGCAGTCCGCAGTCCGGCCTGGGCGACAGAGCGAGACTCCGTCTCAAAATAAATAAATAAATAAATAAATAACATGGATAAAATTTGTTGTTTGTTGTTGTTGTTGTTGTTGTTGTTGTTGTTGAGACGGAGTTTCGCTCTTGTTGCCCAGGCTGGAGTGCAATGGCGCGGTCTTTGCTCACTGCAACCTCTGCATCCCGGGTTCAAGCTATTCTCCTGCCTCAGCCTCCTGAGTAGCTGGGATTACACGATGCGCCACCAGGCCTGCCTAACTTTGTATTTTTGGTAGAGGCGGGGTTTCTCCATGTTGGTCAGGCTGGTCTCAAACTCCCGACCTCAGGTGATCCGCCCGCCTCGGCCTCCCAAAGTGCTGGGATTACAGGCATGAGCCACTGCGCCCAGCCAAATCTGCATTTTGATAAGTATGCATTTTACTATCTAAGGGAGCTAAAACATTTTTATTATTTTAGCACTGTAACTTTGCTTTTCTTCTTTGTTTTGTTTTTTTGAGACAGAGTCTCACTCTGTCGCCCAGGCTGGAGTGCAGTGGCGTGATCTCAGCTCACTGCAACCTCCACCTCCTGGGTTCAAGCAATTCTCCTGCCTCAGCCTCCTGAGTAGCCAGGATTACAGGTGCACGCCACCACACCCAGCTAATTTATGTAATTTTATAGAGTTGTGGTTTCACCATATTGGCCAAGCTGGTCTAGAACTCCTGGCCTCAAGTGATCCACCTGCCTCGGCCTCCCAAAGTGCGGGGAGACCAGAATTCCACCCAGAATGACCTCTCTGTTCCTAGGAGTGTGACAGCATTTGGGGGGGAAAATAGCGTAGAGTTGGAATTTTTAAAATTCAGTTTGACAAAATGACTTTTAGCTGGAGCATTAAGTCCCTTTACATTTAATGTAATAACTGATATTACATTTAAGTATAAATTTAAATCTACCGTCTTACTTTGTTTTCTATTTTTGTCCTTTCTATGTTCTCTTTTATGTCCTCTCTGGATTTATTACAGATTGTTTGTGGCTTTTAAAAAAAGTCATTGCTTGAATGATGAGAGCTTATATTTAAAAAGGCAGGGGGCTAAAATAAATAAATAATTTAAAAAATAAAAATAAAGTCATTGTTTTCCTTTGAATGTTTGAGA